GCACCTCTAAGTCTGCCCCATTTCTGCTCTGAGCGGGCTCTCCACAGCCAGCGGTTGCCTGCAGGTGGAGCCGGTGCGCAAGACAGGCGAGTGAGCGCCTGGCGGCCCCGTGGAATCTGGGCAACGATGGGAAGGAGAAGGGCGCTTTTACAATGTGCTCGGGTAGATACCGTGAGCATCGGGGGACAGGAAGGGGAGAGGCCCCAGGGTGTTCTTTATCTACAGGAGAGTAAAAGATGCAAGGCGCAGGGCTGATGTGGGTAATTTATGAGGGACTGTAGGAAGTTTGGGGGAGCTCTGATGATCATTGCCTTCTCTTTGTATCTCAAATGCAGCAGCACAGTCTTCAGAGTGGGCTATCAGAACCGAAGGGACTTTTAAGAGCCACTCTCCGCCGCTCATAAGGGGAAATCGAGGTCCGGAGAAGGGAAAGCAAGTGGCTGAATGCCGGTAAAAGGCAGGAAAAGAGCGGAGCCCAGGGCTCCAGGGGGTCGGTTTGGGACCTGCTTCCACCAGCAGAGTCTAAGGTCATCCCCTTGGCCGTGCGCCACCCTGGGCTCAGCCGAAGGAAGGAGCACTCGACACAAACAAAACCGACGCTCCGGGTCTCCGTAGTCGTTAAGCAAAGAGGAAGAGGAAGCGCTTCTTCATTAGGCCACAGGACCGGGCCTTAGAACTTTTGGGTTTTATCCATTAAAGGTCCTTTGGCAATAGAAGAAAAACCCAGATCGAGCCCTGCAAACTGGGATCTTCCGCCGGCACCGCCCCCCGGCTGCGACCCGGGGCTCGGAAAGAACCACCCCAGGCCCGGGCTCCGGTTCCACCGCACAGTCCGCCCGCTGCGGTAAAGCCGCGCCCACCGCCGCGGGTCTCCAACCCTGCGCCGCCGCCGCCCCCGGGGGAGGGTACGGAAAGGGCGCGGCGCCGCCGCCCACGGGCTCCTCCAGAGCGCGGCGGGGCCGGGCCGCGCGGAATCACGGGACAGAGGCGGGGCCGCGCCGGCGGGGGCGGGCGTGCGAGCGGCGCTTTCCTCTCCGGCACCCGGCGGGCGCCCGGGCGCGGCGCCGCCGGCACCCGAGAGGCGCGGTAGCCGGCGCGGGCGGCGGGGGCCGGGCCGCGGCGGGCGCCCGGGCGGGGTCCGCGCTGAGCCGCCTTCTCGGCCGCCTGGTCCCTGCGGCGGCTGCCCGGCGGCCCGGGCGCGCGGCGCTTCGCCATGTACACCTTCGTGGTACGCGATGAGAACAGCAGCGTCTACGCCGAGGTCTCCCGGCTGCTCCTCGCCACCGGCCACTGGAAGAGGCTGCGGCGAGACAACCCCAGATTCAACCTGATGCTGGGAGAGAGGAATCGGCTGCCCTTCGGGAGACTGGGTGAGCCCCTCCCCGATTCCCGTCTGCCCTCCTGTCCCTTCTGAGCCTCCTCTTTCCTTCCTAGGTCACGAGCCCGGGCTGGTACAGTTGGTGAATTACTACAGGGGTGCTGACAAACTGTGTCGCAAAGCTTCTTTAGTGAAGTAAGTGTTAAGACCGCTGTTTTCCATTTTTTAGGGAGGCTGATCCTCTTCTGTCATCTGCCAGGCTAATCAAGACAAGCCCTGAACTGGCTGAGTCCTGCACATGGTTCCCTGAATCTTATGTGATTTATCCAACCAATCTCAAGACTCCAGTTGCTCCAGCACAGAATGGAATTCAGCCACCAATCAGTAACTCAAGGACAGATGAAAGAGAATTCTTTCTCGCCTCTTATAACAGAAAGAAAGAGGATGGAGAGGGCAACGTTTGGATTGCAAAGTCATCAGCCGGTGCCAAAGGTGAGTTGGCACTGCTGTCCCCTTCTCTATTCGATTGGTTTGTCTTTTGCTTTTTCCCTGTTAGGTGAAGGCATTCTCATCTCCTCAGAGGCTTCAGAGCTTCTCGATTTCATAGACAACCAGGGCCAAGTGCACGTGATCCAGAAATATCTTGAGCACCCTCTGCTGCTTGAGCCAGGTCATCGCAAGTTTGACATCCGGTAATGCATTCATGTCCATAGCTTTTGTTTTTTTGAGTAAAGCAGTGTTTTTGTTGAATTGCAGAAGCTGGGTCTTGGTGGATCATCAGTATAATATCTACCTCTATAGAGAGGGTGTGCTTCGGACTGCTTCAGAACCATATCATGTTGATAATTTCCAAGACAAAACCTGCCATTTGACCAATCACTGCATTCAAAAAGAGTATTCAAAGAACTACGGGAAGTATGAAGAAGGAAATGAAATGTTCTTCAAGGAGTTCAATCAGTACCTAACAAGTGCTTTGAACATTACCCTAGAAAGTAGTATCTTACTACAAATCAAACATATAATAAGGTAACTTAATTGTATCTTTTTGGATTACGTGTTTCTAATGAGCATTTCCCCTCCTGCCTCATAGGAACTGCCTCCTGAGCGTGGAGCCTGCCATTAGCACCAAGCACCTCCCTTACCAGAGCTTCCAGCTCTTCGGCTTTGACTTCATGGTCGATGAGGAGCTGAAGGTGTGGCTCATTGAGGTCAACGGTGCCCCTGCATGTGCTCAGTAAGCCTGCACGTCATTGTGTTTTTACAAGTTCCTCAATGATATTTTTAAAAACACATTTCAGGAAGCTCTATGCAGAACTGTGCCAAGGCATCGTGGACATAGCCATTTCCAGTGTCTTCCCACCCCCAGATGTGGAGCAACCTCAGACCCAGCCAGCTGCCTTCATCAAGCTGTGACAGAGGGCACTCCCTGCTGCCTTGGAAAAAGCACGGGGTCCTGCTCCAGGGAATGGTGAAATGACTGGATTGCTCTTTATCCAGCCCACAGCAGGGGAAAGAAAGGCAACTCGCAAAGATGAGATGGAAGAAGGCACGTGAGCAGAGGAGGCAGCTCCCAAAGAGAGGGCTGCTCAGGGGGCTTCCCAGATGTAGCTCTCAGCAGTGCTGTTGAGACTTTTGAAAACAACTTTGGTACACAAAGGCAGCTTTGTGAGCAGAGCTCCTTCCCCTCTCCCCGGGAACGGCAGGGCACTGGGACCTCTGGTCGGTGCCTCCCACCCACTGCAGCCCTAGTGCCTTAGCTCCATGCCCGGCTGCAGCCCCACTGCTCTGGACTATGGATTGGACGTCAGAGCATATTGGAGGTTGCCTGTGTGTTCCCCACCCATCCCTTCGGTAACACTCTGCCACACTAAGCTCTGTACAAGCATGCACCAACAGTCCTTAGTTTTGTGCTGTGCACTGGCCTCTCGGCAAAGGTGGTTTCCCTCATCACCTTCCTGATGGTGTTTGGTCAGTCACCTGTCAGGGTTTGTGCGGGTTGGGCCCCAAAACAGCATATGCTGCTCTAAGTCTGCTCTCTGCATGTTTTAGAAACAAAGTGGCAAGTCTGCCCTGAACCTGTAAGCATCAAATAAGCATGAGAGAGAAAAAAACATGATATATTGCTTTACTTAATAGGTTGAATATGGTAGGTCTTTGAAAATATGATGATTCAATTTTCTCAATTTTCTTTGCTTTAACCAAAATTCTAAATGCAGTTTTGCCTAGTTCCCTTTTTTTTTCTTTTTTTACTTTTTTTTAAACGTTTGTAAAAACCTCTTTGAGGATGAGGAGTCAGTAAAATTCCACTCCCCAAGTGGCCCTGCCCCAGACAAAGGTTGCTTTCCCCCTTTTTGTTCTTTTTATGCCCCCAAGCACTTTCTGCAGTAGCTAGAGGGACAGGTTTCCTTCCAGGAAGGATTCGAGTTCCTGTGCCTGTGGGTATTAGGAGAGTATATATCCTGCCTGAATGGGGAAGTCTTCTAAAATGGGAAAGAAGTGGTTTCATCTCCACACAGTGTCTTGTAAATCTCAACAAATGTGTACTGTTAGAAGTGGCTTCCGCTTACTGGATTAACTAATACTTTATAGGCTTTTCAGGAGGCCACATCACTAGCAGTAGGGAGAACAAGATGTCATTTGTGTTCAGTGTAAGCTGAGTAAACAGGCCCTTCCTAGAGTGTCCTGGAAATCACAGCAACCCATTGAAAACTGCCCTCCCCACCAGAACGTGCTACGTTCTTTCTTCATGCCTATGTGTGCTCCATTCCTCATTTCTACTTGGCTCAAGAAAACATTTCTGCAGTCAGGTGAGACTTTTACAAAAGAGGAGAAAATCAATGCCTCCTTGAACATGATGAGATGTGAGAACTTACAATGAAAAAGGCAATAATGATAGAAATTATTTCTTAGGTACAGCAATAGTTGATAGGATGTGAGGGTGTTACCTTGGGGTGAAGTGGAGAAGGTCCCAGGTGAATTGGCTCTCATGGAAATTTGGAATTACAAAATAAACGTCCTGGGGGTTACCCAGAATACAGATTTAAAAGTTTGCCTGTAGAGCAAAATAAAACAGTCAGTTGTAGTCATTAATCCTTGAGGCCCAACGCAGCCGATGGGTTGGTGTTTGGGAAATTCTGAGATGGGAGTGAGATCTGATCGGATCCTGGGAAGATGTATACCCAGTTAGAACGTGTAGGGTTCTGGGTCCCTGGCAAGTCTAGGTGGGCGGGTGACAGGGAAAGCATGGGCATTTTTGTATTGCTGTCACATGCTAACAGAGGTTTGTAATTATCTTTTGGACCCAAATTATAGAGACATTCACGAGTTTTCTAGCCCTCACAGTAACAGAGCTAAGAATTCAGATGTCAGGAAGTCTGTGAATCTTGATGGATTTTCTGAGAAACCTGACTCAATGGCATATATAAGAGGGAAGTAAGACTTTTAAGAAAAGAAAAAGTTATGCCTCATTCCTCATGTGGCTTCCAATAAGTATCTTAGGAACTTATTTCCTTTTTAAAAAATATTTTTTAAATTTTTAAAATTTGATTTTAAATTTCAAATAAATTTAAATAAATTTTAAATAAATTTTAAATAAAATTTTACAGAGACGTGGTCTCACTGTGTTGCCCAGGCTGGATTGCAGTGGCTATTCGCAGTTGTAATCATAGCACACTGCAGCCTCGAATTTCTGGGCTTGAGCAGTCCTCCCGTCTCAGCCTCCTGAGTAGCTGAGACTACAGGTGCACACCACCAAGCCTGGCTTTATGTATTTATTTCTGTTCATGCGGAATGATTGGTTCAGAACTGTTCCTTTCCCTTCCATGATGTCCTTGACACAGAAGGTTATGCCTGGCTCCCAGTCAGGCTTCATACTTTTGGTCCATGTAAGTGCTACCCGTTGCTGGGGGAGGAGTCATGGTTTATTTGGAAATGTCAGTTGCAATCATGGTTCTGTCATTTGACTGCACAGTATCAGAGGAGCCTGTTAACCTCTCTGTGCCTTAGTTTCTTAGCCCATGAAAGAGATCATTGCCTGACCCAGGGACTACCTCAAGGGCTTTTGATGAGGACAAGTGACAGTAGGAAGATGCAAGAGCCTTTAGTACCAAGGTTCTCAACACTGACTACATGCTGGAATGACTGTGAAGCTTTTAAAAAATGTTAGTGCCCACTCTTCCCCTGTACCCCCGGACAGTTAAATCAGAACCTCAGACAGCAATATGCCTTGAGATGCCTTGAACCATGCTTGAGAAGGAAGGACAAACACATTATTATCTTGGAAGAATTGCATAAGGCTTATGACTTAAAAAAAAAAATTCTTTTTGGAAACACAAGCATTTCTTTAAGGATGACCGGATGTTGCCGTATGTATTTATGGCACAAGCAGGTGTTGTCTAAGCAGTTTCTCTGTTTGCTTGTCATAGCAGCATTTGGAAACTCAAACATGCTTTCATTTACATAAATAGTTTATGAAGCTTTGACAACAAATGTAAACAGACACGAAATTATAAATCTGCTAAATATGTATTAAGGGTATTAATTATTGAAAGTCCCTTTCCCCAAAACTCAACTCCTATGGCAATTATGAACTCCATTTTACCAAGAACATTTAAGTGCCTCAGCATCTGTATGATATAGTGGAGCAGGTGCTGACATAGGTACCAGCTGACATGATGTGTCACTAGCTCTGTGGGATGATTGCCACATACATGGAACACCTGGGAGTGCTGGAAATGTACTGTGATCGAAGTGACAAAGTGTGTTTTCATTCACAGTGGAGGCTACATCAAGCAAGGGGAGGTCCAGCCCTCTTGCAAGTGTGGTGAGAGGCTCTACTAGCAAAGACATGGGCACCGGAGTAGGTCCCGTGTAGCATGCGGGTGCTGTAGAGAAAATTCAGTGACGTACATGGCTCTGGTTCTGGACACAAAATCTGTACTGGAGAGGAAATGACTGCTGAAATAAGGCGATTGTATGAATATTTAAAATGCCTGGAACACTAAAGTAAAGTAATGATATTTCAAGTGTTTTTGTGCTCTTTGGTTCTTGTTGTAGGTATTGACTGTCCTGGGATATCACTGGTCATTTAAATTCACCATATAATTAGCCGGGCATGGTGGCATGTGGTGGTGGCTGAGGTGGGAGGATCGCTTGAGGCTGAGGTGTGAGGCTGCAGTGAACCATGTTCACACCACTGTACTCTAGCTTGAGCAACAGAGCAAGACCCTGTCTCAAAAGTAAATAAATAATAAAGTAAATATAAATCCATGATGCCGTTACTCAGGGGTAGACAGACTTTCTGTAAAAGGCCAGATAATAAATCTGCTAGGCTTTGCAAACCATGTAGGGCCTTTTTTGCATACTTTTTGTTTTTTTCTCCAACTCTTAGCTCATAGGCCGTATAAAAGCAGGCCAGATGTGCAGTAATTTGCTGACCCCAGGATGTTACCCAATACATAAGCCAACAGATTGTCCTTCAAAACTGATGAGCTTCTCAGTGAAGCACTGAGACTATTTCAGCTGCCAAAGTCCCAGCCCATCGTTTCTTACGTGTCTTGTGTATCGAGTTCTTGTAAAGCATTTCACCAAGGCCAGGTTTTTAAATACCTATAAACCTCACACACCTGAGATGCTTAGTCTTGTGGATAGAAAGAGTTTCATTAATGCAAATTGTTATTAACTTGTAACTTCTTGTGCAATAAGGCTGAATGCTTTGGACATCTTTCCTTTGTATGGCTGGCCTGCCTTCTGTGGCTGCTTCCACTTCATAAATATACCTCTGGCACAGAGGAGGTTTCCATGCCAGAAGCCCTGTGTAGGCACTCCACTCCAAACAGGTTTCACATACACTATGACACATTCCCAGTGGACTCAGCAGAGATTGCATGGGCAGGGTGCAGGGTGCAGGGTGCAAGCAGACATGGATCCAGGCAGGCACCTACTTAGGACCCTGAGAGTGGACAGGCCCAAAGCCTTTGGAAGACTTCTCTTAAAGACTGGTCCCACTTCCTGTCAGTAGCTACACCTCCTTCTTAACCTGAAGTTCTCCCATAACCCATATTTTAGAAGTGTTTTCCCCAAAGCATCCCTCCATATCTTAGTCTATTTTGTATTGCCATAACAGAATGTTACAGAGAAGTGTATGTGGCTCACGGTTCTGGAGGATGAGAAGTCCAATATCAAGGGGCTATATCTGGTGAGGGCCTTCTTGCTGCCTCAGCATGGCAGAAGGCATCACATGGCAAGAGAGGAATGGAGTCTAACTCACCCTTTAACTAGCAACCCATTCCTGTGATAACTAACCCACTCCTGGCATAACATCATTAATTTATTCATGAGGGTAGAGCTCTCGTGACCTAACCTCTTACAGGTCCCACCTCTCAACACTATTGCAGTAGAGATTAAGTTTCCAACACATTTACTTTGGGGAACACATTCAAACCATAGCAGTCCCTGAAGGCAAAGGAAAATGAACCCCTCTCCAATGCAATACATAGTAGCAGAACTTGAAGATTGTTGCAAGCATAATTCCTTTCAAAAATTATGAGAGGACATCAGTGGGCATAATAGAGTAACAACCTCTGAAAACCCTCTCTTCCATAAAAGCAATGAGAACACTAGCAAAACTGTCTAGACATTAACCAGAGGCTTGCAGCAATCCATTTATTCAAGAAAAGGCCTGTAATCCCAGCACTTCGGGAGGCCAAGGCGGGCGATCACGAGGTCAGGAGATGGAGACCATCCTGGCTAACACAGTGAAACCCCATCTCTACTAAAAATACAAAAAATTAGCCGGGCGCGGTGGCAGGTGCCTGTAGTCCCAGCTACTTGGGAGGCTGAGGCAGGAGAATGGCGTGAACCTAGGAGGCAGAGCTTGCAGTGAGCCGAGATCACGCCACTGCACTCCATCCAGCCTGGGTGACAGTGCGAGACTCTGTCTCAAAAAAAAAAAAAAAAAAAAAAGGAAAGGGTTGCATCTGGGTAAGAAAAGCAAGCTTTCTGACATTTTAATGTACCCTATTCCCACTCCCCCTTTCCCCAGCTCCACAACAGCCTCGGCCACACAATCATGCTGACATCCAGCAGCAGAGCAGCCACCGTAGGGCTCAGAAGGGGATTGGAACTCCTCCAAAGCTTCATTACCAGAGAATTGCCATTTGGCCTTTTTGGTAGTTCCATGTAAGTCCCTACTCCTAGGTCTTGTCTTTATTTGATGTGACTAAGAGGTTACCCAGTGTGAACAACCTTTTCCCTGGGTGCATTTGTCAAAAAAAATCAACAGCAATTGTTGAACATCTCAGCTTCCTAAGGTGGCTGTAACAGTTGGAACAAACAAACTGACCAAAAGACTTAGAAGGAAAAACTGGGAATGAGATTTCTATAGGACGTTTTGAAAAGCTTCAACCTATTCCTAAGAATGCAGAAGGCCACACACATGTGTAGGACTGTGCACATGCCCAGAAGAGACCTGAGAATTCCCCAGCTCTTTCGTCTGACCTTAAGTGTCTGCACAAACAGAGAGGACAGAGGCAGAAGGAGGGAAAGAGGGAGGGAGGAAAGGTAGGAAGGGGAGAAAGAGAGAGGAAGAAAGAGAAAGGAAAGAAAGGCAGGCAGAAAGAAGGAGAAAGGGAGGGAGGGAGGGAAAGGAGGGAGGGAAGAAAAGAGAAAGATTGAGAAAGAAAAAAGAGAAAGAAGAAAGAAAAGAAAAAAGGAAAGAAAGTTAGTTTATAAAATAGAACCAAGTAGAAATTTTAGAGTTGCAAAGTACAAAAATGCAAATGAAAGATTTACTTGAGAAGTTTAAAAAATGTGTGAACTGGTAAAAGAAGTAATCAGCAAATTAGAAGTCATTTGAGATTATCCAGTCTGTGGAACAGAAAAAAAAAATCAGCAAAGAAAAATGATCAGTGCTTCAGACACCCGTCAGACACCATCAAACATACCAACATACACATAATAGGAGTCCTAGAATAGATAAGTGAGAGAGAGGGAAGGGGATAAAACATATACTGGAAGAAATAGTGGCCAAAACCTTTCCCACTTTGAGGAAAAACATTAAAGTGAATCCAAGAAGCTCAACAAATTCTAAGCAGGAAAGACTCAAAGAGTCCACCTCAAGACACACCAGCCACTAAGTAAATAATTTTAAATATATAGTAAAAAATGACAAGGAAACAGAAATGTTACACTAGAAAATATATAAGAAAAGAGAAGGAAGTAATGAAAAATAGAGGAGAAAAAAAAGGCAAGAGGCCTAAAGAAACCAACAGTAAAATGGTAGATAAATCCTGCCTTATCAGTAATTTCATTAAATGCAAATGAATTAAATACTCCAATCAGAAGGTAGAGATTGGCAAATTGATTTTTTTTAAAAATCATGATCCAACTATATGCTATCTACAAAAAACACACTTCATTTTATTTTTATTTTTATTATTTAGAGACAGAGTCTTGCTCTGTTGCCTAGGTTGGAGTCTAGTGGTGTAATGATAGCTCACTGCAGCCTCAAACTTCTGGTTTCAAGTAATCTTCCCACCTTAGCCACCCAAGTAGCTGGAACTATAGGTGCCTGCCACCATACTTGGCTAATTTAAAACAATTTTTTTAGAGATAGGACCTGGCTTACTTCAAAACTTACCTGGCTAATTTCACTTCACATAACGATCTTCAGTTCCATCCATGTTGTTGGAAGTGACAGGATCTCACTCTTTATGGCTGAACAGTACTCCATTGTGTATAAGCAATATATTTTCTTTATCCATTCATCTGCTGATGGACACTTAGGTCGCTTCCAAATCTTGGCTATTGCAAACAAGGCTGCAGTAAACATGGGAGTGCAGATATCTCTCCAAAAAAAATTTTTTTTTTTTTAGAGATAGGGTCGTACTGTGTTTCCCAAGCTGGTCTTGAACTCCCGTCCTCAGGCAATCCTCCTGCCTCAGTCTCCCCTAAGCAGCTGGGATTACAGGCATCAGCCAATGCACCTGGCAAAACACACTTTAGATTCAAAAACACAAACAGGTTGAAAGTAAAATGATGGAAAAAGATATACCATGCAAACAGTAACTCAAAGAGAAGTGGAGTAGCTATACTAATGTTAGACAACATAAACTTTAAGAAAAAAATTGTTTCTATAGACAAAGAAGGACTTTTTTTTAATAGTTCCAACTTTTATTTTAAATTCTGGAGGTACATACACAGGTTTGTTACATGGGTCCTGAGGTTGGGGTACAGATCCCATTACCCAAGTAGTAAGCATAGTACCTAATGGTTAGCTTTCCAATCCTTGCACCCCTCCCTCCCTTCTCCCTCTTGTCATCTTTAGTGTCTCTTGTTGCCATTTTTGTGTCCATGTGTATCTAATGTTTGGCTCCCACTTATGAGACTGTGCAATATTTGGTTTTCTGTTCCTGTGTTATTTCACTTAGGATAATGGCCTCCAGCAGCATCCATGTTACTGCAAAGGACATGATTTCATTCTTTTTTATGGCTGCATAGTATTCCATGGTATATATGTACTATATTTTCTTTATCCAATCCACTGTTGATGGGCACCTAGGTTGATTCCATGTCTTTGCTCTTGTGAATAGCACTGTGATAAACATATAGGTGCATGTGTCTTTCTGGTAGAATGAATTGTTTTCTTTTGGATATATACCCAGTAATGGGAGGCTATGTTGAATGGTAGCTCTGTTTTTGTTTGTTTGTTTGTTTGTTTGGTGGAGTCTCTCTCTGTCACCCAGGCTGGAGTGCAGTGGTGTGATCTGTGCTCACTGCAACCTCCGCCTCCTGGGTTTAAGCGATTCTCCTGCCTCAGCCTCCCAAGTAGCTGGGACTACAGGCGTGTGCCGCCATGCCCAGCTAATTTCTGTATTTTTAGCAGAGACAGGGTTTCACCATGTTGGCTAGGCTGGTCTTGAACTCCTGACCTCAGGTGATCGACCTGCCTCAGCCTCCCAAAGTGCTGGGATTACAGGCATGAGCCACCATGCCCAGCTGCTCTGTTTTAAATTCTTTGAGAAATCTCCAAACTTCTTTCCACAGTGGTTCAACCAATTTACATTCCTGCCAGCAGTGTATAAGCATTCTCTTTTTTTCCTTAGCCTCTTCAGCATCTGTTATTTTTTGACTTTTTAATATAGCTATTCTGACTGGCGTGAGATGATATCTTATTGTGGTTGTGATTTCCATTTCTCTGTTGATTAGTGATGATGAACATTGTCTCATATGTTTCTTGGCCACTTGTATGCCAAGGACATTTTATATTGATAAAAGGGTCAGTCCATTAGGAAAATATGACAATTATAAACATATGTACCTAGCAATACAGCCTAAAGATACATGACATAAAAACTTAGAGAATTGAAGGAAGAAACAGACAATTTAACTACAATAGTTGGAACCCTCAAAACTCCATTTCAATAATAGCTAGAGCAACTAGGCAGAAGATCAACAAGAAAATAGAAAACACTATAAACCAACTAGACTTGACAAATATCTACAAGGCACTCCACCCAACAGCAGCAAAATACACATCCTTCTCAAGTGCACATGGAACATTCTCTGGGGTAGATCACATGCTAGGCCATAAAACAAGTCTCAGTAAATTTAAAAGAATTGAAATTATACTACATATGTTCTCTGACCATGTTGGAATAAAATCAGAAATCAGTAACAAATTTTGTTAATTTCTGTATTAATGAAGAAATATACAAGTAAAGAGGTTGGACTAATAATAATTCTTTTAAAACTTCCCACAGGGAAAAGCCCAGGACCAGATTGTAAGCCAGATGGTAAGGAATTAACACCAATATTTCATAGAGTCTCCTAAAAAATAGAAGAGAAGAAAATACTCCTCAATTGAGAAGAGTGTCCTCAACTTTATGAGGTCACTCTTAATACCCTGATACCAAAACCAGACAAAGATGTCACAAGAAAAGCAAATAGCAGACCAATAATCTCTTGGGAATACAAACGGAAAAAATCTTCAACAAAATACTAGTAAACCAAATCCAGCAACATAGAAAAAGGATTATACATTATGACTAAGTGGGACTTATCCTAAGATTACAAAGTTTGGAATAACTCATGTTCTCTTGTAAGTGGAAGCTAGGCTGAGCACGGTGGCTCACTCCTATAATCTCAGCACTTTTAGGAGGCCAAGGTGGGCAGATCAAATGAGGCCAGGAGTTTGAGTCCAGCCTGGGCAACATGATTAAATCTGGTCTCTATAAAAAATACAAGAATTAGCCAGGCATGGTGGTGCATGCCTGTAATCCCAGCTACTCTGATGGCTGAGGCACAAGAATCGCTTGAACCTGAGAAGAGGAGGTTGCAGTGAGCAGAGATCGCACAACTGCTCTCTGTCCTAGGTGACAGAGCAAGTCCTGTCTCAAAAAAATTAAAAAGTGGGAGCTAAACATTGGGTACACATGGACATAAAGTTGGGAAGAGGCCAGTCGCGGTGGCTCACGCCTGTCATCCCAGCACTTTGGGAGGCCAAGGCGGGCGGATCATGAGGTCCGGAGATCAAGACCATCCTGGCTAATATGGTGAAACCCCGTCTCCACTAAAAATACAAAAAATTAGCCGGGCGTGGTAGCAGGCGCCTGTAATCCCAGCTACTCAGGAGGCTGAAGCAGGGGAATCACTTGAACCTGGAAGGCGGAGGTTGCAGTGAGCCGAGATTGCGCCACTGCACTCCAGCCTGGGTGACAGAGACTCTGTCTAAAAAAAAAAAAAAAAAAAAAAAAGATGGGAACAGCAGACACTGGGGACTACTAGAGCCAGGAGAGAAGGAGGGGAGCAAAGATTGAAAACTACCTATTGGATACTGTGCTCGCTACCTGGGTGACAGGTTCAACCATACCCCAGACCTCAGCATCACCCAATATACCTTTGTAACAAATTCGCACATGTACCCCCCTGATTCTAAAATAAACGTTGAGAAGGGGAAAAGAAAGAATGCAAGGTTTTTTTAACATACAAAATTTACTTAATATAATATACCACTTTAATAGAAAAAAGAGGACAAAAAGCACATGATCATTTCAATATACACTGAAAAAGCATTTGGCAATACACAACACTCTTTCTTGGAAAAAACCTTTCAACAAACTAGAAATAAATTACTTCCTCAACATGATAAAGAGCATCTTTGGAAAAACCCACAGCCTACATCATATTAATGGTGATGTGAAAGCTCCAGTTGGGAGCTTTCTTCCCAATATCAGGCACAAAACAAGTATATTTATTCTTGTCACTTCAACATTGTATTAAATGTTCTAGACAGAGCAATTCGACAAAAGGAAGGAAAGAAGACTGCGCATTCAGATTGGAAAGGGAGAAGTATGATGATCTCTCTTTGCAGACGACAAGATACCATATAGAAAAAGTCCTAAGAAATCCACTTACGCTGTTAGAACTAATAAAGAGTTTAGCAAGATTGCCAGACACAAGATCAATATACAAAACTCAATGGTATTTCTACATATTACAAACAATTTGAAGTTAAGAAAACAATTCCATTTATATCAACACCAAAAAGAATGAAATACTTAGGAATAAATTTAACAAAAGTTCATTTCTACACCAAATACTACAAAACATCTCTGAAAGAAATTAAAGAACACCTAAATAAATGGAAAGACATCCCATGTTTATGGATTGGGAGATAATTATTGTTAGGATGAAAATAGGCCCCAAATTGATCTACCAATTGAACACAATCCTGATCAAGAATCTCAGCCTTCTTTGCAGAAATTGACAAGCTGGGCCGGGTGTGGTGGCTCACACCTGTAATCCCAGCACTTTGGGCGGCCAAGGCAGATGGATTACTTGAGGTCAGGAATTCAAGACCAGCTTGGCCAACATGGTAAAACCCTGTCTCTATTAAAAATACAAAATTAGCCAGGCATGGTGGTGCATGCCTGTAATCTCAGCTATTTGGGAGGCTGAGGCAGGAGGTAGAGGTTGCAGTGAGCCAAGATCATGCCACTGCACTCCATCCTCAGCAACAAGAGCAAAACTCTGTCTCAAAAAAACAAAAAACAAAAAAAAAAAAAAAAGAGAAAGAAATTGACAAGCTAAGCTGACGCTAAAATCCATATTGAAATACAAAGGATCAAATAAATCTGGAGAAAGAAGAACAAAGTTGGAGGATGTGCACTTCCTGATTTCAAAATTTATTACAAAGCTGTATTAATCAAATCTGTGTAGTTTGTAGACAGATATACAGATAAATGTAGATAGACATACAGATCAAGAGAATAGAACTGAGAGTCAAAAATAAACCCTTGCATCTATAGTGAACTGATTTTCGACAAGGAGGCCAAGACAATTTGATGAGGGAAAGAATAGTCTTTTTAACAAATGGTGTTAGGACAACTGGATATCCACATGCAAAGGAATAAAGTGATATGCCTTTCTCACACCATATACAAAAATTAGCTCAGAATGAGTCAAAGACTTAAATGTAAGAGTTGAAACTACAAAACTCTTAGTAGAAAATATAGGTGAAAATCCCCATGATTGAAAAATATCTAGTATTTGATAGCACAACAGGGTGACTGCAGTCAGCAATAATTTGTTGTACCTTCAAAAATAACTGAGGAAGTACAATTGGAATGTTCATGACAGAAATGATGAATGCTTGAGGTGATGGAAACCCCATCTACCCTCCTGTGATGATTACATCGTATGCCTATATGAAAACATCTCATATACCTCATAAATATGCTAATTATGTACCCATAAATTTTTTTTTAAATCCTCATGACCTTGGATTACACAATGATGTCTTAGATATGATATAAAAAGACAGGCAACAAAAGAAAAAAACTACACTTCAAAATTAAAACGTTTTGCTTCAAAGGACACCAGCAAGAAAGTAAAAACCCACAGAATGGGAGAAAAATATTTGCAAATCATGGATCTGACAAGGACTAGTATAGGCTATATAAAGAACTACAACTACTCAGTTGGCCGGGCGCGCGCGGTGGCTCATGCCTGTAATCCCAGCATTTAGGGAGGCAAGGCGAGAGGATCACTAGAGGCCGGAAGTTCAAGACCAGCCTGTGCAACAGACTCCCGGCTCGAATTTTTTATAAAAAGTGATATAGGAATGAAAAGTACCAGCTGAACTAGGAAAGGGGAAGTTGACAGTAAGGAGGGACTATCAGGGGCAGGAGGATACTGGGTAGTGGTGGTTTAATTCATTGTTTTAATTGTGGTGATGGCTGCATGGTTGTATACATAGGTCAAAACTTAACGCGTACACTTTAAATGTGTGGTTTATTGTATGCCAGTTATAACGCAATATAGCTGTTAAACACAAACACAATAAAGTTGAAAAACCAGCAGGCATTCCCTGATTAATCAGTATTCTGGG